AGAGCTAGAAAATAGAGAGATGGTTACCAGGGGTGGGGGAAGGGGAGAATGGGAGTTATTCTTTAATGGGTACAGTTTCAGTTTTGCCAGATGAAAAAAGTTCTGAAGATAGCTGGTGGTGATGGTTTCACAATGCAAATATACTTAATGCCACTGAACTCTATACTTAAAAATGGTTAAAATAGTATATTTTATGGCATGTGTATTTTATCACAATTTTAAAACATTTAACATTTTTATAATGAAAAAGGAATAAATGAAAGAGTCTGTACTGTCTGATTTAATTTATTTAAGGTGCAAAAATAAATCTATGGTGTTAGATGTCAGGACAGTGGTTATCCTTGGAAGACGGAAGTAACTAGAAAGAAGTATGAAGAGGCCTCTGAGATGTGTGCAGTCTGTGAAATTCTTTGAGCTATCCATTTGTGATTTATATGATACATTTTTTACATGAATGTTACATTTCAAAAAAGATTTTAGCAATGTCGATCACAGACACCACAGCAGCCCTATGGAATCAGAATCTCTGGGAGTGGAAATTCAGGACCTTGCATTTTAAAAATCTCCCTTCTAAATTTTTCTTAAGACTACTGGATTTTGAGAATCTTTGCTAAAGGAAGAGGATTAAATATTCTTCCAATGCCCAAGATTTCTTCAATTCTATTCTAACAATAAATATTTCTTAGAGAATAAATTTTTGATTTCCTTGCATCATTTACCTTTTTCCTGTTAGGAAAATGCACATCATTTTTTAGGTGCTGAGACAGAGGACTAAGAAATCAATGACATAAAAATGCATACTTTAATATTTTTTCTTTAAAACTATTATCCTAAGGTGTCCTACATACTATAATTTATAAGTATCTGGAAGAGTGAAAACAATTTTATTGAGGCCTTGTAAAATATGGCAGGTGCTAGGACCTCATGGAACTCAGGTATCTTCAGTAGGATGTGAAACATCACATCATGGGGCGTGGTGCAGTGTAAGCAGGTAAAGAAAAGCCAGTTCTTCCACATGTAAACTACTTGAACTCCATTTCATCTTTTTTCATACCATCTCTAAGATTGCTGCCGCATTTGCTTGTTAAACTGAAAGCATGTTTCTTGCAAAGGCTCTATTGGAAGGAGCAGATCGAGGTCTTGGAGAAGCTCTTGGAGGCCTCTTTGGAGGAGGTGGTCAGAGAAGAGAAGGAGGAGGAAGAAATATTGGAGGGATAGTTGGAGGAATTGTGAATTTTATCAGTGAGGCTGCAGCAGCTCAGTATACTCCAGAACCGCCTCCCACTCAGCAGCATTTCACCAGTGTGGAGGCCTCAGAAAGTGAGGAAGTTAGGCGATTTCGGCAACAATTTACACAGCTGGCTGGACCAGACATGGAGGTGGGTGCCACTGATCTGATGAATATTCTCAACAAAGTCCTTTCTAAGCACAAAGATCTTAAGACTGACGGTTTTAGTCTTGACACCTGCCGGAGCATTGTGTCTGTCATGGACAGTGACACGACTGGTAAGCTGGGCTTTGAAGAATTTAAGTATCTGTGGAACAACATCAAGAAATGGCAGTGTGTTTATAAGCAGTATGACAGGGACCATTCTGGGTCTCTGGGAAGTTCTCAGCTGCGGGGAGCTCTGCAGGCCGCAGGCTTCCAGCTAAATGAACAACTTTACCAAATGATTGTCCGCCGGTATGCTAATGAAGATGGAGATATGGATTTTAACAATTTCATCAGCTGCTTGGTCCGCCTGGATGCCATGTTTCGTGCCTTCAAGTCTCTGGATAGAGATAGAGATGGCCTGATTCAAGTGTCTATCAAAGAATGGCTGCAGTTGACCATGTATTCCTGAAGTGGGAACTGAGAAGTCAAGATCCTCCCTGGAGGACAGGACTGAAAACCTTGCCAAGCTGTACACAGTTGCTGATACCCTGTGCAACAGCTCTCATTTCCTGGCAAGCTCTTTCACAACCCTACATATTTCTGATCATGTGCTGCCTTTTACTGCTGAATTAAAACAGATATTTCACGAAAAATGTTCTGAGTGGTTTGTATATCAGCTTTTTGA